AGGGAGGCCCCTGCTTCCAGCTTGAACCTCCAGTACCACCCCGGGTGAGCTTGGGCAACTCATTTCTCTTCTCTGAGCTTGGTTTTCTCATCTTCAAAACGAGGGGTGGGGCTGGGGAGGCCTCCAGCTCTGAGGAGCCAACGTGGGACCCTCTGCCCACCCCAAACCCCTGTGTTCAGGGCCCGAGCTGGGGGTGGGAAGGGAAGGCAGGGACTGCAGAGGTGCTGTGCCCCAGACTCAATGGTGGCCTCCAGTTCTCTGTCCCGTGTTGCTGAGACCCATCCCCTGTGAGCCTCGACCTAGAAGGAACAGCCCTTATTACCCCAATTTACAGATGAGGAAGCAGGCTCGGAGAGGCAAGGTGACACCCAGCCCCCACAGCCAAGAAGTGGCAGAGCCAGGGATCTCCGAGGTCAGGCTCTCTCGGCTGGTCTTGGGCCCCCCATGGCACTGGTGACGGATGTGGTGCTGGTCTTGGCTGGGCACCTGCCACCTCTCTCCCTCTGATGGTGGCCCCGGCAGGACAGACAGTGGGAGAGGAGAGCTGGGGGATAGAGATGCCAGCTCAGCACCGAGGTTGACCGGGCACAGGCCAGGCTGGAACTCAGAGCCTCCTTCCTCTCTGCCTTGCTCGCTGCAGACCCCCAGGGACGAAGCAGCCAACCCTGGTGGGGGAGGGTGGAGGGTGGTGGATGGGGCTGGGGATGGAGGTCTCATTTTGGCAGTGGAGGGGAGTCGCGGGGAGTCCCCTAATCTGAGGAGACTCCAGCTTCCCCCAGGCCCTGGCCAGAGCTCCATCTTGCCAGGTTTTGGGGGGAGGATAACTTGAGGAGTCGACTGAGAGCTTTATCTTTGCCCCTGTGACGGGTGGCCTGTGGTTTCCTGCCAACAACTCCTGTTTCCGGAGGCCCAACAAGGCCCACGCAGAGCCAGGAGGGGCAGTGGGGCTGGGCCTGGGTGGCCCCACCAGCCCCGCCCCATCTATCTTTGGGAATTTATTTGTCCATGGGCGAGGCTGGCCTGCAGTCTGTTGCCTTCCAGGGGCCAAGAGCTGCTCTGATCACCCAGGGATTCTCTCTCCAACCCAAGTGCCTCCAGCTGACCTCTGGCTCCTGTCCTCTGGCTCCACCTGCACCGCCCTGCTCTTCCTAAGGGGCCAGGAAGCCCCCAGAAGCTCTACCATCGACGTGGGTGGTGGCACCCGGCTCACCCTGAGAGCAGAGGCCGTGCAGGGGGCTCAGTTCTGAGCCCCAGCCGGCCCACCATGGCACGGCGGTTCCAGGAGGAGCTGGCCGCCTTCCTCTTCGAGTATGACACCCCCCGCATGGTGCTGGTGCGTAATAAGAAGGTGGGCGTTATCTTCCGACTGATCCAGCTGGTGGTCCTGGTCTACGTCATCGGGTGAGTCCGGGCGCCTCCCGCTGCCTGCACCAGCCCCTACCCCGGGCCTGTCCTCCAGACTCTGACATCCCTTGCGTGACACCAGCGAGCCCCTCTTCCTCTCCATCCAGGGGAAGGCCTTCCTGGCAAGCCACTGTGCGAGAATAGAAAATCCTGCCAACTCGCTGTTGAGATGGGGACGAGGCCGGAGGGGAAGCCCTGCCCGGGGGCCTTCGGTGAACAGGAGGCAGAGTCTCTGGGTTCTGAGGAGCCGGCTCAGTGTTATGGTTCCTTTGAGTGGTTAGTGGTGTTCAGGGCCAGGGCACCACCAACCACAGCCACTGAGTCCTCGACCTCTGACCGCCTGCCAAACCAGGCCGCCACTGACACACAGAGGCCATACCCCACACCCGTCACCCCATATGACAAGTTAGAGAGAGACAGACTCTGCTGCCAGCTTCCCTGCCTGAGCAAGGGACATCCAGGGACGTTTGAGGCCCCCGGAGCAGAGAAACTCTCACATTCTGAATACCTGGTGCCTTCATGTTGGCATGTCAGGCGGAGGACAGAGATTGGTTCTGGTCCCAGGGATGATAGTTCCTTTCTGGGCATCTCCGGACCTGTCCCACCGGGCTGGGAGTGCAGAATCAGAGGCAGCGTGGGACGCTCCTGCAGTATGGTTGTCTCGGGAGCCAAGACAGGCCTGGCAGAGGCTGGCACACTTGTGAGTGTGCATATGGAGCTCTGTGCCTATATCCACAACTCCCCCTCTGTCCCCACCCGCACAGGTGGGTGTTTCTCTATGAGAAGGGCTACCAGACCTCGAGCGGCCTCATCAGCAGTGTCTCTGTGAAACTCAAGGGCCTGGCCGTGACCCAGCTCCCTGGCCTCGGCCCCCAGGTCTGGGATGTGGCTGACTACGTCTTCCCAGCCCAGGTGAGCTGGCTCAGGTTTGCACCTTCCCCTCACACCCCACCCTCCCCCTGCCCCTCACTTCTAGGGGGACAACTCCTTCGTGGTCATGACCAATTTCATCGTGACCCCGAAGCAGACTCAAGGCTACTGCGCAGAGGTGAGGACTTCTGCCCGCCAGCCCCCTTCTGGGGCCTGGGACCAGCAGCTTTTGCCTCCCCCAGCACCCAGAAGGGGGCATATGCAAGGAAGACAGTGGCTGTACCCCTGGGAAGGCCAAGAGGAAGGCCCAAGGTAAGGTCAGCCTCCTCCTGTCCCTCCACAGTGCAGGCACCCAGGGGTTTCCCTCTGGCTCCAGGCATCCGCACGGGCAAGTGTGTGGCCTTCAACGACACTGTGAAGACGTGTGAGATCTTTGGCTGGTGCCCCGTGGAGGTGGATGACGACATCCCGCGGTAACACTCTGACCTTCCAGAGAGCTAAGAACGAGGGGCGGTGAGTGCGTGTGGTGTCCTCCAGCCCTGCCCTTCTCCGAGAGGCCGAGAACTTCACTCTTTTCATCAAGAACAGCATCAGCTTTCCACGCTTCAAGGTCAACAGGTGCGTGGGAAATTCGGGCAGAAATGCAGGCAACAGCAGCTGTCAACACCTTCCACCCCCACAGGCGCAACCTGGTGGAGGAGGTGAATGCTGCCCACATGAAGACCTGCCTCTTTCACAAGACCCTGCACCCCCTGTGCCCAGTCTTCCAGCTTGGCTACGTGGTGCAAGAGTCAGGCCAGAACTTCAGCACCCTGGCTGAGAAGGTATGGAGCATGGTGCCAGGCACGTGGGGAGGTCCCAGATCTTAACTACTTGTGTCCCTGGCAGGGTGGAGTGGTTGGCATCACCATCGACTGGCACTGTGACCTGGACTGGCACGTACGGCACTGCAGACCCATCTATGAGTTCCATGGGCTGTACGAAGAGAAAAATCTCTCCCCAGGCTTCAACTTCAGGTGTCTGCCAGGCCCCCAGCAGCACATTCTTCCACTAAATCTCCTGTATCCCTGATGCGCTAAGAACTCCAGACCCAAGACAGTCCCCTCCATCACCCTCCTGCCACCTCATCCCTTCCCCAAGGTTTGCCAGGCACTTTGTGGAGAACGGGACCAACTACCGTCACCTCTTCAAGGTGTTTGGGATTCGCTTTGACATCCTGGTGGACGGCAAGGTGAGTGTCCAGTGTGAGGGTGGTGGCAGCTGTTAGCCCTTCTCTCCCTGGGTCCTGCCACCAGGCCGGGAAGTTTGACATCATCCCTACAATGACCACCATCGGCTCTGGAATTGGCATCTTTGGGGTGGTAAGTGCTGGGGTCACCGGCTCACTGTGCTGCACGCTGTCTCCGTGCCCTTCCCTGACCCCAGGCCACAGTTCTCTGTGACCTGCTGCTGCTTCACATCCTGCCTAAGAGGCACTACTACAAGCAGAAGAAGTTCAAATACGCTGAGGACATGGGGCCAGGGGCGGTAAGAGAACCCCCCGAGCCAGGCCCTTCGAATGTATCCCCCAACCCTTGCACCACGTACACAGGCTGAGCGTGACCTCGCAGCTACCAGCTCCACCCTGGGCCTGCAGGAGAACATGAGGACATCCTGATGCTCGGGCCCCAACTCCTGACTGGGTGCAGCGTGAGGCTTCAGCCTGGAGCCCTGGTGGGTCCCAGCCAGGGCAGAGGGGCCTCCCCAGGAAGTCTCCTACCCTCTCAGCCAGGCAGAGAGCAGTTTGCCAGAAGCTCAGGGTGCATAGTAGGAGAGACCTGTGCAAATCTGAGCTCCGGCTCCGACCCCACACACCCTGAGGGAGCCCTACCCTAGCCTCAGCCGCTCCTGGTGGGGAATGGCTGGGGCTGGGCAGGACCCTCCCACACACCTGCACCCTAGCTTCGTGCTTCTCTCTCCGGACTCTCATTATCCAACCCGCTGCCTCCATTTCTCTAGATCTGTGCTCTCCGATGTGGCAGTCAGTAACCATAGGTGACTAAATTAAACTAAAATAAAATAGAATGAAACACAAAATTCAATTCCTCGGCTGAACTAGCCACATTTCAACTGCTCAGTAGATACGTGTGGTTAGTGGCTGCCATACTGGACAGCTCGGGGCATTTTCACTGTCAAAGAAAGTTCTATTAGACAGCCCTGCTTGAGCCCTGTTTCTTCCTGGCCTTCGGTTTCCCTGGGGAACTTATCGACAATGCAAGCTCCTGGGCCCACCCCCAGACCTCCTGAACCAAAAGCTCCAGGGCTGGCCGTATGATCTGTGTGGATGGCAAACTCCCCAGGCCATTCTGGGACCTAAGTTTAAGAAGTGCCGTCCTCGAACTTTCTGACTCTAAGCTCCTGAGCGGGAGTCAGACTTAGCCCTGAGCCTGCACTTCCTGTTCAGGTGCAGACACTGAACAGGGTCTCAAACACCTTCAGCATGTGTGTTGTGTGCTCACGTGCCACACAGTGTCTCATGCACACAACCCAGTGTACACACCACCTACGTGCACACAGCATCCTTCCACACTGTGTATGTGAACAGCTTGGGCCCTGCAAACACAACCATCTACACACATCTACACCCCCAAGCACACACACATGGTCCGTGCCATGTCACCTCCATAGGGAAAGGCTTCTCTCCAAGTGTGCCAGGCCAGGACAGCCCTCCCAGCCATGAATCCTTACTCAGCTACCTCGGGTTGGGGTGGGAGCCCCAGCCAAATCCTGGGCTCCCTGCCTGTGGCTCAGCCCCAGCTCCCAAGGCCTGCCTGGCTCTGTCTGAACAGAAGGTCTGGGGGAAGCGACGGGTGGAGTACAATAAAGGGAATGAGGACAAACCTCTGCCGTCCGTGCTCTCTTTCCAGACCTC